AAAGAGATAATGACAGTGAAAACTATCTCAGGCATGTCAACAGGACTGATAAGGAACAGTGAGGGACATCCAGGATCTCACATCAAAGACAGAAGGGTCAACATGTGGAGAGAGAAAAAGGAAGAGGGATCCCAGCTGTTAGGGGGAAAAGGTGCTGTTAAAGACAGCTCTAGTCTGCATTTTGAACCTTACATTCTGAAAGGAAGCACTTCACCAAGCCAATACAAAACACTGTACAAATCTCTGCTGTTCACAAATTTTAGAGTAAATAAAAGCAAACTAATGCTACACATCAAATACCTTAACTGGCGAGACATAATTCCTAGTTCATTTTAGCCGCCGGGGGCAAGAAGCTATCAAAGTGATTTTTTTTTTCCAGCACCTTAATGTGAGACAAGTATGAAGGAAAGACAAGTATGAAAGAAAAAGTCCCAAACCAATATTGCCCAGTAGTAATTTTCAGAGTGATTTCTCTTTTCAGTATAGACTTGGATGTATTCGGACCCCTTGGAGGGGGCGCCGGAGAAGCGGCCCAGAAAGTATTTCTATATTAAGAAAAATTTAGTTTGGATGCAAAGTGAGTTTTGCGGACCTCAATACAGCCTCGAGAAATCTGAAGTACTCCTCTACAGCGTTAATAAAGAAAGATAACTCAGATTGCCTGTTAACTTGCAGCTTCTCCTCCTCCCCCATCGGCTTCAGCCTGAACTCATCAAAGCACCGGAGGACAGGAACGGACCTTCTATCGCTTTTGTTTCCTGCGTGGCGGAGACTTAGAGGAACGGCCGGTCGCCTACCTGCCTTCCACTTCCCCGGCCGCAGAGCAGTTCGCTGCCGGCTCGGTTCGCCGCCAACCTCACCTACCGGCTGGCTCTCCGGCCTGACTCTTCTGGGATGGGTGGCAGGGGGTGGGGGAGACCTCAGGGGGCGGAGGGACACGAGGAGGCGGGCCTGACCCTTCCCCCAGAGGCAGGGAGGAGGTGCCGCCAGGGCGCAGGTGAAACCGACTCGGCCCTATCCCGGGAACTTTCGCTGTGAGGACTCGTTGCGAGAGGCTAGAGTCGCGCAGGGGCGGCCTCGGAGCCGCCCTCTCTCACGCAGACTGCCGCGGGGACTCAGCCTTGGGGCCACCCGGAGGGGACCCACGGCCCTCCTGGCGCGCTCACGGGCTGCGGGCAGCGCTGGCCTCCGCGGCTGATGGGGGCGGCTAGTGCCGCCCCGGGCGCAGGTGACACTCGCCCGGCCAGGGTTTCCTCTGGCTGGGGAGAGCCCCGGGAGGGCGAGACTCAGACACCTCTGGGGCGGAGGACAAGGCAGCGATGGCCCGAGAGCTGAGCCAGGAGGCACTACTGGACTTTCTGTGCCAGGCTGGGGGCCGCGTGACCAACGCTGCCTTGCTGAGCCACTTCAAGAGCTTTCTCCGAGACCCCGACGCGTCCCCCAGCCAGCACCAGCACCGCCGCGAGCTCTTCAAGGGCTTCGTCAACTCGGTCGCCGCAGTGCGCCAGGACCCCGACGGCACCAAGTACGTGGTGCTCAAGAGGAGATACAGGGACCTTTTGGGGGAGGAGGGGCTGCAGCGACCCCGCGAGCCGCCCGCGGCCGCCCCCAGTGCAGGGGGAGCTGCGCCCTGCTCCCCGCGAGGCGCGCGCCGGGGGGAGCCGCCCCAGCAGCAGCCCAGGCGGCGGCGGCGCGAGAAGGAGCCGGAGGAGGAGCCAGCAGGTGCAGCAGCCAGAGCCGCCGACGCAGCTTGCAATGGACTCCCGGGCAGCGACTCCCGTAGGGCGCCCGGGAAGGGCGGCGGATCGAAGGGCAGTCCCGGACAGAGGCCGCCGGTGCCCGCAGCTGCAGCGGCAGGGGCCCAGGCGAGAGCGAGCTGCGCGGCGGCGAAGACGCAGGGCCGCTGCTGCTGGGAATGCCTCCAGAACAACCTGGCTGTACTGCCGGGAGAGCTCGGCGCACTCCCGCACTCGGCCACCGCGGAGGAGAAGCCGGCACGGGCTCTGCCTGCCCAGGATGACCGCGGGGCTTCCAGGGAGCGGGAAGAAGGCGCGCTAGCTGAGCCGGCGCCTGTGCCTGCAGTGGCTCACTCGCCTCCCGCCACCGTCGAGGCTGCGACAAGCAGGGCTTCCCCGCCTGCTCTCCTGCCCGGCCCCGCTCCCCGCGGAGACCGGCCGGAGCTGCTGACCCCCAGCTCCCTGCATTATTCGACCCTGCAGCAGCAGCAGCAGCGCACTCGAGAGTGGGTGGCCAGGCACCCGCAGGTGCCCGAGGCCCGTGATCAGGGCCCTATCCGCGCCTGGTCGGTGCTGCCAGACAACTTCCTCCAGCTGCCCTTGGAACCCGGCTCCACGGAGCCTAATTCAGAGCCGCCAGACCCCTGTCTTTCCTCGCACTCTCTCTTTCCTGTTGTTCCGGATGAGTCCTGGGAATCCTGGGCGGGGAACCCTTCATTGACTGTCTTTCGCAGCATTCGTTGTCAGCTGTCCCTCCAAGATCTGGATGACTTTGTGGACCAGGAGAGTGATGGCAGTGAGGAGAGCAGCAGTGGGCCCAAAGACTCCCCGGGGGCTTCTGAAGAGGGGCTGCAGGTTGTCTTGGGAACCCCAGATAGGGGGAAGCTCAGGAATCCAGCTGGGGGCCTTTCTGTATCTCGGAAGGAGGGCAGCCCCAGCCGGAGCCCTCAGGGTCTCAGAAACAGAGGGGATGGTCACATCTCTCAGCAGGTCCCTGCAGGGGCTAATGGCCTTGCAGGCCACCCCCTGAAGCCTTTGCCTTGGCCAGTTCCTAAGTTAAGGAGGTCCCTCAGGAGGAGCTCTCTGGCAGGGAGAGCCAAATTGTCCTCCTCTGATGAGGAGTACCTCGATGAGGGCTTGCTGAAAAGAAGTCGGCGCCCACCTCGATCCAGGAAGCCCTCCAAGGCAGGAACGGCACCCAGCCCAAGGGTTGATGCAGGTTTATCACTAAAACTTGCAGAGGTTAAGGCTGTTGTGGCCGAGCGGGGTTGGCGACACAGCCTGTGGGTCCCCAGTGGGGAGGGGTCTGCAGCCTTGGCCCCCCACAGAACTTCTGAGCACAAATCATCCCTGGTTCCACTAGATGCCAGGGAGCATGAGTGGATTGTGAAGCTTGCCAGTGGCTCCTGGATTCAGGTGTGGACTTTGTTCTGGGAGGACCCTCAACTGGCCTTGCACAAAGACTTTTTGACTGGGTACACTGCGTTGCACTGGATAGCCAAACATGGTGACCTCAGGGCCCTTCAGGACTTGGTGTCTGGAGCAAAGAAGGCAGGGATTGTCCTTGATGTAAACGTGAGGTCCAGTTGTGGATATACCCCGCTGCACCTTGCAGCCATTCACGGCCACCAGGGGGTCATCAAATTGCTAGTGCAAAGGTTGGCTTCTCGGGTAAATGTCAGGGACAGCAGTGGGAAGAAGCCATGGCAGTATCTAACCAGTAATACCTCTGGGGAAATATGGCAGCTGTTGGGAGCTCCTCGGGGCAAGCCCATTTTCCCTGTCTATCCCTTAGTTGGAAGTTCTTCCCCTACCAGAAAGGCCAAGAGCAAGGAAATATCTAGAAGTGTCACCCGAAAAACTTCCTTCGCTGCACTACTCAAAAGTCAGCACAACAAGTGGAAACTGGCCAACCAGTATGAGAAATTCCACAGTCCAAGGGAAAGAGAAGAGTATAGTGACTGAGGTGGGTCTCTCTGTCCAACATGCAGGCAGCACTCCCTCATCCTGCTCAGTGAGAGAATTCAGGGGGAATAGAAAAGCTGCTGAGAGTTGGTAAAGAGGATGGTCGAGTGAGATGGTGTTGACCTCCCTGGATCTTATGTCACTACATCCTGGACCTCAAGAGGGTCATCCAAGCTTTTTGAAAGCTGAACTCCTTGACTGGAGAAACCTAGACAAGAGGCGGGGCCAGGTGCTTGATATCTAGGAGGCATTCTTCCTCTTCCCTTGCCACCATGGAGCTGGGCACAGTAAGCCATATTGTTTCCTGAAGCAGGAGTCCCAGGCCTTGGCTAGAGAGGGAACAGATGTCTAACAAAAAGAGAAGCAATTCGAGGAATTGATGAAGCACAATTAAAATCCTCTCTGGCTAGTAGCTCTCTGGCTTCTGTTCATTTGAAGAATAAATCTTGGCTGACAGTGGGAAGCACCAGGTTTGAAATCAGATGGCTTTATTTTTCTTTTTTTGGCATTTAAATCAGTGAAATAAAATTATTACTGGAGAGCACAGTTCGATTTAAGAGATTCCTCAGCCCTGTTCTCAAGTCTTCTTTTGAATTCCATGCATGGTGGTTAATGGGTAAAATGATTAATGCCTCCTTTGGGTCTTCTCACTGATCAGAGAAGCAGCTGGGTAAGATCCAGTTATGACTTGGACTCCATTCCTAAGAGGAATGACTGTCATTCAGGCCCTGCTTTTTTGTATCAACCCGAAGGGAACTTTCCAAATGTAAAAACCATGTGGCTCATTTACATAGTGACTGAAACCATCTTTCATGGAAACTCCCTGTGTAACAAACAGAATTATCGTTACTAGTTTTCAGAGGTTTGAATGGCCAACGTTTGTACTCATAAAAAGAGAGAAATGATTTCACTCTGGGGAAACAGTAAGGGTTAAGAGAATGCATCCTTACCAGGACTATCTAAGCCGCTAAATATAATTGTATTTGCACTAAACTTGTTGCCAATTAAGATTAAATATTAGCCTTTAAGTACTCTATATCTAACATGAAGTGCTCCTTTTTAATTGCTTTTGAAGAGACCGATAACTTGTGAGTTCATGGAGTGAGAAAATGGCTAGTCTATAAACGTCAGTAGAGCATCAAGATTTCAGAATAAGTTCAAAGAGGGCTGAAATACATGTTCAAGTGGAAATTGTTAATTTTTTATGGGAATGTTTTCATGAGATGTGACAATGATGCTGTATTTTAAGTCTTTTTGTGTTTCTTCTGGTTATTTGCCCCCATTAAAAGATCAATAGATCTTTATAATTTATTATACTTATGCTGATTACTGTTTTCTTCTTTACAAA